GCGTTCGCGTGAGCGCTCAACCCCTTACCGCCACCTCATCGTCACTCTACACCATTCTGAGCGCAAAAATGTTTTGATTGAGACAAATTTAGACCAAGCAATGACCTTGTAAACAGAGAGAGGGGCTCAGACATGCTGAGAAATCCTTATCTCTAGAGAAACGTCTTTAAATGCTAAGTAAAAGCCCTAGCAAGTAAAAGCCCTGAGGCACTAGGGTGTCGGTTAGGGGTCACAGGCGGAGAGGTGGGGCGCCTGGGGGTTTCGGTAGGGAGCCACCCACAGATAACTCAGACAGCCAGATTCTGGGGGTCGTTCAGGTTGAAAGACTGGTCGAAATTACGCGGGCATGAGTCAGCGCATCCCTACGCGCCCTCCGCCCCTTGAGGGTGGGTCGCTTATAGGGAGGGGAGTAGAGTAGGGCAGGAGAAACTGGGCCAGGCTGCACTTAGCTCAAGGGGCCTCGAGGACTCTCTGCGTCTCTGGAGACAAGGGCACTACACGCACTTCAGAATGAAGAGTTGTAAGTCGCTGACCTGGGGCGGACTGGAGGGTGGGGTGGGGTGGGTGTTGAGGGGCACGCCCGGGCTGGCATCAGCCCTCCAGGCCACCCTGCCACTCACCCAGCACACGGCAAAATGCAGAGGACTACCTTTCCCTGGTCCGCCCCCTGGCCGCCCCTTGGGGAATGCAAACTTCGTGTTCTGCTGCGGAGCCAGACGCCTGTATTGGGAAGTGGGGAGAATCAAGGCGGGGAAATCGGACTTTTGGGTCGCTGGGGGCAACGAAGCCTGGAGAGGCCTTCTTTCCATTCCCAGAATATGTTTGCTGCTTTTTCCTCTCCCCACTGGCCTAAATGGATCGCTCCGCCTGTTTCCTCCCCAGCACCTAGGGCGCAATGGAATATTCCATTGCCCCTCCTGTCCTGGGTCTGTGTTGCGGGGAACGCTCGCGCGGTTGCCAGAGAAAGCCCCGGACGTGACGGATTTGCGCGACCCCAAGCAGCCCGCCCTTCCCCCTCCCATCCGTCATTCCCCTGCGCTCTCTTTCCTCACCCTTCCCCCCGCCACCGTGGGTTCCAGACTTGGGATAAGTAAACAGCGGGTGGAGCGAGGCCTACGGACCCAGGCCAGGTGGGAGTCTGCACTCTTCAAGGGGCCTGGGCTGCTGCTCACGGGTATTAAAGAACTCCGCGTTGTTCATGGCTGAGGCGATGCATTAGGAAGATCCTGGACCTAGAGAACAAGTCCCCCGAACGCTGAGTTGGAGGCGGGACTTCGGGTGCGCGTTGGTGCGTCAACGTGGTGGGGGGGTGTGTTTGTATCCCTCACATGCCCTTATCACCCCTTTCTCAGGCGGGAGCATGCTGGGGCTCTGCGGGCAGCGGCTCCCCGCGGCGTGGGTCCTGCTTCTGTTGCCTTTCCTGCCGCTGCTGCTGCTTGCAGCCCCCGCGCCCCACCGCGCGTCCTACAAGCCGGTCATCGTGGTGCATGGGCTCTTCGACAGCTCGTACAGCTTCCGCCACCTGCTGGAATACATCAATGAGGTCTGGCAGGGGACACCTGGGTGCAGGGCGTTTCCCCGGTGGCTGCATTGCCCCCTTCCCACAGACACACCCCGGGACTGTGGTGACAGTGCTCGATCTCTTCGATGGGAGAGAGAGCTTGCGACCCCTGTGGGAACAGGTGCAAGGGTTCCGAGAGGCTGTGGTCCCCATCATGGCAAAGGCCCCTCAAGGGGTGCATCTCATCTGCTACTCGCAGGGTAGGCGACTCCCCTGCCCCTAACTCCTAAGCAGTGCCTGCCCAATGTGGTGTTCTGCTTACAGGGGGCCTTGTGTGCCGGGCTCTGCTTTCTGTCATGGATGATCACAACGTGGATTCTTTCATCTCCCTCTCCTCTCCACAGATGGGACAGTATGGAGGTGAGTGGGCACTAGACTCCATAGAATGCCCTATGGTCACTTAGCATTGCCATTCGCTTGCCAGACACGGACTACTTGAAGTGGCTGTTCCCCACCTCCATGCGGTCTAACCTCTATCGGATCTGCTATAGCCCCTGGGGCCAGGAATTCTCCATCTGCAACTACTGGCATGGTGAGTGGGGATGCTGAACTGGGGCTTCCATGTGCTTCTTTTTCTAACTGCTGTTTGTACCCAGATCCCCACCACGATGACTTGTACCTCAATGCCAGCAGCTTCCTGGCCCTGATCAATGGGGAAAGAGACCATCCCAATGCCACAGGTGAGAATTCAGGCTCCTACCTGTGTTGCTTTCTGACTCAGCCTCTCTTCTTCCCATCCTACAGTATGGCGGAAGAACTTTCTGCGTGTGGGCCACCTGGTGCTGATTGGGGGCCCTGATGATGGTGTTATTACTCCCTGGCAGTCCAGGTAATAAGGGATTTTGTGGCCTGAAGATTGGCTTCTGATAACCTCCCCCCAAATCTCTTTGTAGCTTCTTTGGTTTCTATGATGCAAATGAGACCGTCCTGGAGATGGAGGAGCAACTGGTGAGCCCCCTGGGATTACTTCCCCTTCTAGCCATGCTTCCACGCCCCTTCGACCACCTTGAAGGTTTATCTGCGGGATTCTTTTGGGTTGAAGACTCTATTGGCCCGGGGGGCCATAGTGAGGTGTCCAATGGCCGGTATCTCCCACACAGCCTGGCACTCCAACCGTACCCTTTATGAGACCTGCATTGAACCTTGGCTCTCCTGAGGATATATTCAGGGGTCCCCAGGAACTCCTCGGTCCAGAGACCAAGTGGTGGCCTTGGAAAGCAGATGTCAGGCTTTGGTGTGCCTGTGACCACCTCATTGCTCCCATATTATCCCCCATTTTTAGTAGAGACGGGGTTTTAGTAGAGACTTGGCCTCCCAGAACCCCCTTCCTCTGCTCCTCCATGAATGACAATTCCAGGCCTCCCCTACCTCATGTCCTCTCATTTGGGGGATTGCTCCGTGCTGTCCCTTTCTCTCAAGGCCGAAGTTGGGAAGTGAGAAACCATGTTTTTAACTTGTGGCTGCTTTTGCTGCTGCTGCTCCTCCGTATCTGGCTGTATGGGTGGAGAACCCACCCCCTGCCCACCACAGGGGTCTCCTTCCAGGCCACTCAGGACATTTTTAGCTTCTCTCCTCCCCATGTTCCCTTTTTTCTCTAAAGTCCCCTGACATCAGCCCTCCCAACTCCTAAGAGGGACTACCCATGAGAGTGGGGTTCTGAGGCTCCCCTATGGGGACAGTTCCGTTCTTGAAGTGTCAGTGTTGGGGAATATCTGTGGCCTATGAGGCCCATCTCAGGTTTGGGGATCCCCCAGTCCCTATGATCAGTGTTGGAGTACCCCCCTGGGAGAGCCTAGTTTCTTTGAGGCCCCAGGCCCTCTTTTAACTACCTTTGAATAGGTGTTATCCCTGTATTTATGGAAATAAAGTTCCATTTCCTCAGTGTGACTTGGCTCATTTCCAGGTGGAGGGGA